AAAAAGTTTCTAGTCTTTTAAAAAATGTTTAGCTTAATTACATTGTCAAAGAATATGGTCTTGTGTGATACCAATTGCTTGAAATGTGTTGAGGCTACTTTACAGACTAGTATGAGATCATTTCTTAAGTAAATATATGCTTTTCCATGTGTTTTCTTCAGTTTTGGGGTGGAGTAGTCTACATGTCTATTCATTAACATAAAACTAATTTTGCTTTTCAAATATTTCATATCTATAGTGACCTTTTTGTCAGCTTTTCTATTAGTTACTGAGAAGGTAGGTTAAAAACTCTGAGGCCAGGGTGGTGGCTGACGCCTATAATCCCAGCATTTTGGGAGGCCAAGGCAGGAGCGTTGCTTGAGCCCAGAAGTTTGAGACCAGCTTGGGCAACAGAGTAAGATCCCATCTGTACAAAAAAGAAAGAAAACAAAATTAAAAATGGGTTCTGCCCATGTTTGCTTTATGTATTTTGTATCTTATGTTATTAAATACATAAAAGTTTAAAATATTTTATTTGCTGGTAAATTAATGCCTTTTTTTTTTTTTTAAGACACTCTCTTGCTCTTGTCACCCAGGCTGGAGTGAGGTGGCGCAATATCGGCTCACTGCAACCTCTGCCTCTCAGGTTCAAGTGATTTTCTTGTCTCAGCCTCCCGAGTAGCTGGGACTACAGGTGCCCGCCACCACGCCTGGCTAATTTTTTTTGTATTTTTAGTAGAGACAGGGTTTCACCATGTTAGCCAGGCTGGTCTTGAATTCCTGACCTCAGGTGATTCACCCACCCGCCTCCCAAAGTGCTGAGATTGCAGGCCTGGCCAGAGAGACGACTTTAGCCGGGGTAAGGGGCCGCCTGGGAACCCCGCGTCCCGCCTGGACACACCGATGACCTGCAGAGGCCACACCGTGGGCCACCTCAGCTGGCCACTGGCACAGCCTTGCCCTCTGGGGCCCCGTTCTCGCACACGCCGACGGCCTGGCCGCACTGCAGCCCCGCAGCCTTGTGGGAAATGTAGTCTGGCGCTCCGGGCTGTAAGCGCCGGTCGCGGCTGTGTCGGTCGCCGCTGCTCCCGCTCCTGCTGGGAGAGGGTGAGTGCGGGGCCGGTGGCGGGGGCGCGCGCGTTGGCATAATCCCTTATTGAGGAATTTTTAGTTTCAGGAGTCAGTGACCTTCAAGGATGTGTCCATAGATTTCTCTTGGGAAGAGTGGATTCAAGCAGATTCTGCTCAGAGGATGACCGTGTATGGGGAGGTGATGCTGGAGAACTACAGGAACCCGGTCTCACTGGGTAAGGACTTCTTGTAACTCAAAACCCACCTCAACCCAAATTTAATGTCTCTCCTCTTAAGCAGGAAATCACCTTTCCAAACCCAATGGGACTTCCCAGCTGGAACGAGAACTGAGTCTGATGCAAAAAGAACCGCCTGAGGGTGGCTTTCGAGGTAAGTGCCAGGCTGTGCAGACTTGTTAAATGGATTTGCAAACTCCAGATCTTGTTCTTTCCAGATTTTCTTGGATATTGCTGTCAGATTAATCTGACATTTAGTCCTCTCATTATCCTGTCCCAGTCAAGGGGAGAAAGTATTGACTGAGTGCTGTGCTCAGCTCTTCCACAGCCAGCATCTCACTTACTTGACACAAAACATCTATAGGTAAGTACTGGTACTCCTCTTACGGTGGAAGACAATGTGCATTTGAATTTTTTTTTTTTTTCAGACTGGGAGACAAGACTTGAAACCAAAGAGCCAACTCCGAAGCCGGGTATTACTGAAGATTTATGCCATGGGGTAACAATGGAAAGGGAAGGTATCTGGCATTCTACTCTAGGGGAAACCTGGGAACCTAATAATTGGTTAGAGGGACAACAGGATAGTCATCTGAGCCAAGTGGGAGTTACCCATAAGGAAACCTTCACTGAGATGAGAGTATGTGGAGGTAATGAATTTGAAAGATGTTCCAGTCAGGATTCAATCCTTGATACACAGCAAAGCATTCCTATGGTAAAAAGGCCCCATAACTGTAATTCACATGGAGAAGATGCCACACAAAATTCTGAGTTAATTAAAACTCAAAGAATGTTTGTAGGAAAGAAGATCTATGAATGTAATCAGTGCAGCAAAACCTTCAGTCAGAGCTCATCCCTTCTTAAGCACCAGAGGATTCATACTGGGGAGAAACCCTATAAGTGTAATGTATGTGGGAAACACTTCATTGAACGATCCTCCCTTACTGTACATCAAAGAATTCATACTGGAGAGAAACCCTATAAATGTAATGAATGTGGGAAAGCCTTTAGTCAGAGCATGAATCTTACTGTCCATCAACGAACTCACACCGGAGAGAAACCCTATCAGTGTAAAGAGTGTGGCAAAGCCTTCCATAAGAATTCATCTCTTATTCAGCATGAAAGGATTCATACTGGAGAGAAACCCTACAAATGTAATGAATGTGGTAAAGCTTTTACCCAAAGCATGAATTTGACAGTTCATCAGAGAACTCATACAGGAGAAAAACCCTATGAATGTAATGAATGTGGAAAAGCCTTCAGTCAAAGCATGCATCTTATTGTACATCAGAGAAGCCATACTGGAGAAAAACCCTATGAGTGTAGTCAATGTGGAAAAGCCTTTAGTAAGAGCTCAACTCTTACCCTACATCAGCGAAATCACACTGGAGAAAAACCTTACAAATGTAACAAATGCGGGAAATCCTTTAGCCAAAGTACATATCTTATAGAACATCAGAGACTTCATTCTGGAGTAAAACCTTTTGAATGTAACGAGTGTGGAAAAGCTTTCAGTAAGAATTCATCTCTAACTCAACATCGGAGAATTCACACTGGAGAGAAACCTTATGAGTGTATGGTGTGTGGAAAACATTTCACTGGACGATCATCCCTTACCGTGCATCAGGTCATTCACACTGGAGAGAAACCTTATGAGTGCAATGAATGTGGAAAGGCATTCAGCCAGAGTGCTTACCTTATTGAACATCAAAGAATTCATACTGGTGAGAAACCCTATGAATGTGATCAGTGTGGAAAAGCCTTCATTAAGAATTCATCCCTTACAGTGCATCAGAGAACTCATACAGGAGAGAAACCCTATCAGTGTAATGAATGCGGAAAAGCCTTCAGCCGGAGTACAAACCTTACACGACATCAAAGAACTCATACGTGAGGAATGTTTTCACTGGCCCTTACCTCATGATTAACTCTTCAGTAATAATCATATGAGACATACAATGTAGAAACCTAATAAATGTAATGATTGTGGGAATCTTTCAGTTGAAGTACAATATGTCATATCAGATAATACCACTGCAGAGAATCCATCTAAAAGTAGAGAAATCTTGATTCAGAATGTATAATTTCCTTTATATCAGAAGGTTTAAATAGCTAATATAAACAATGAAGAGTCATGCTGAAGATAAGTTCTGTTATATCATACCGCACATTCTCCTTTGGCTATCAGAGACTTTACACTGGAGAGAAAAATGTGAGAGTGTTTAACTGGACAGCCCAGAGACCTGGTATGTAGTCCTAATCTGCCACTGCCTTGGACAACTTGCCTACTTCCACCAGGTTATGGTTCTTTATTTGGTAAATGAATGATTTTGGAGTTAGAAATCTTGTAGGAGCTCTGTTAGCTCTAAAATGCTACAACTCTATAAATATAATGAATGCTGGGAAATCTTTGTTCTTTTACGATCTTATGCTGTCTGT